CCCCCAGACCTCAGTTTACCCACTGGCGACACAGGGGTGCCTGCCTGTGCCCTCCCGGGCCGGGGCAAGCAGTGGTGGGCCCAGTGGTCTCGTAGTCTGGGGTCGGTGTGAGTTCCGGTTCTCCAGGCTTTTTTCCAGACAACTGCTGGGATTGGTGGGCGAGACCAAGGCTCATCAAAGGCACAGCCTTGGGGGCAGGATCCCCACCATGAGTCAGAGGTAGTTCTGGGGAGCCTGGGCAGGCTGTCACCTCCTCAGCTGTCAGGCCCGAGGTCCTCATGTGGTCCCCAGGAGAAGGGGCAGACGGCCACTTCCGGCCACCAGCCAGCTCCCTGTGTGCCTGATTCCGTAACATGTCCCCTGGCTGGGCATGTACTCCCCAAGTTCTAATTACATGTAACTGCAGAGAAGGGCTCAGCCTGGGAAAAGGATGGGCATAGGGGGTGGTTGGGGGCTGGGGCCTCTGACACAGCTCCATGAGCCCGGCCAAGAGTCCCACACAAGTCAGTGGCCCCCCCGGACCCTGAAGGATCCCACATCCTCCCTGCCCTCGGGGAGGCCCCTTTCTGGGGTCAGGCCTGGAAGCTGCCCCAGAGCTTGGGCCCCAGGAATGGGTTGGTCCTCCCAGCGTAACGTGAGCCTGATCAGGCCTGGGGACCTGCTCAGCGGGTGTCTGGGGGCCCATGGCGGGCTAAGGAGCCTGACCAGACTTGCTTCTGGCAGGACACCCCTCCCCCGGCCACCCTGGGCTCGCCCCTCTAGTAGCTGCATGTGTTCCCCGGGTGTGTGTTGGCATTCAGGCTACAGGGCTGCCTCATCCTGAAGAAGGCTGCGTTTACCCAGGGAGCCATAAAGAGATGACCTCCGATAACCTGAATCAATATTTCCCCATTGGGGCTCGGGCCCCCGCAGCTGTCTTCTTGATCATCTGGCAGATGCCACACCCACCCTTGGCCCTCCCCTGCCTTCCTGCCCTCCTACCCTCCTGCCAGGACATATAAGGACCAGACCCCTGCCCCCGGGCGCAACCCACACCGCCCCTGCCAGCCACCATGGGGCTGCCACTAGCCCGCCTGGCGGCTGTGTGCCTGGCCCTGTCTTTGGCAGGGGGCTCGGAGCTCCAGACAGGTGAGAGAGCAGACACAGGGGTCTGGGGCCTGCACTCACCCCTCATTCCCCGCTGCTCCCTCAGAGGGCAGAACCCGAAACCACGGCCACAACGTCTGCAGCACCTGGGGCAACTTCCACTACAAGACCTTCGACGGGGACGTCTTCCGCTTCCCCGGCCTCTGCGACTACAACTTCGCCTCCGACTGCCGAGGCTCCTACAAGGAATTTGCTGTGCACCTGAAGCGGGGTCCGGGCCAGGCTGAGGCCCCCGCCGGGGTGGAGTCCATCCTGCTGACCATCAAGGATGACACCATCTACCTCACCCGCCACCTGGCTGTGCTTAACGGGGCCGTGTGAGTGTGGTCGGTGGCACCCCTCCCACATCACCCAAGAGTGACCCCGATGTGCCTCCGCCAGGGTCAGCACCCCGCACTACAGCCCCGGGCTGCTCATTGAGAAGAGCGATGCCTACACCAAAGTCTACTCCCGCGCCGGCCTCACCCTCATGTGGAACCGGGAGGATGCACTCATGGTGCTCAGGGGTCCCCGGACTCGTGGGGCTGGGAGGCCAGCTCACCTGCTCCCTCCCGCAACAGCTGGAGCTGGACACTAAGTTCCGGAACCACACCTGTGGCCTCTGCGGGGACTACAACGGCCTGCAGAGCTATTCAGAATTCCTCTCTGACGGTGAGGCCCGGAGGGCTTGGAGGGGGCAGGGTGGAGCCCTAGCTGAAGGGCCGTGCATCCCCAGGCGTGCTCTTCAGTCCCCTGGAGTTTGGGAACATGCAGAAGATCAACCAGCCCGATGTGGTGTGTGAGGATCCCGAGGAGGAGGTGGCCCCCGCATCCTGCTCCGAGCACGTGAGTCCCCTCGGTCTGGGGTGGGGGTCCTGGAATAGCATGCTCACCCTGCGTCTGTCCCCAGCGCGCCGAGTGTGAGAGGCTGCTGACCGCCGAGGCCTTCGCGGACTGTCAGGACCTGGTGCCGCTGGAGCCGTATCTGCGCGCCTGCCAGCAGGACCGCTGCCGGTGCCCGGGCGGTGACACCTGCGTCTGCAGCACCGTGGCCGAGTTCTCCCGCCAGTGCTCCCACGCCGGCGGCCGGCCCGGGAACTGGAGGACCGCCACGCTCTGCCGTAAGCCCCGGCGCCTTGTGGGCAGGGGACCCTCACCCTCACTGCGTGGCCTCTGCGGTTCCAGCCAAGACCTGCCCCGGGAACCTGGTGTACCTGGAGAGCGGCTCGCCCTGCATGGACACCTGCTCACACCTGGAGGTGAGCAGCCTGTGCGAGGAGCACCGCATGGACGGCTGTTTCTGCCCAGAAGGTGCGTGTGGAGGATGGCCCCGCCCCGGCACTCCGGGGTGACATCGCCTCCCTGGCTGTCCCAGGCACCGTATATGACGACATCGGGGACAGTGGCTGCGTTCCTGTGAGCCAGTGCCACTGCAGGCTGCACGGACACCTGTACACACCGGGCCAGGAGATCACCAATGACTGCGAGCAGTGGTGAGTCCCGGGGCCAGGGCTGGGCACAGCAGGAGCCCTGACCCTGTGCCCCGCTGCCCAACAGTGTCTGTAACGCTGGCCGCTGGGTGTGCAAAGACCTGCCCTGCCCCGGCACCTGTGCCCTGGAAGGCGGCTCCCACATCACCACCTTCGATGGGAAGACGTACACCTTCCACGGGGACTGCTACTATGTCCTGGCCAAGGTAGGCTGCCCAGGGTCTGGGGCATGGGGCAGCAGCAGCTGCACTGCCTCTTGCCCCATCACAGGGTGACCACAACGATTCCTACGCTCTCCTGGGCGAGCTGGCCCCCTGTGGCTCCACAGACAAGCAGACCTGCCTGAAGACGGTGGTGCTGCTGGCTGACAAGAAGAAGAATGTGAGTGGTCCTGCCCCCTCCTTCTGGAGCCCTCAGCCCTGAGCAACCTCGGCCTTCCCTGCAGGTGGTGGTCTTCAAGTCCGATGGCAGTGTACTGCTCAACGAGCTGCAGGTGAACCTGCCCCACGTGACCGGTGAGTTGTGCCCCAGGGAGGGGCCCGGGCCCTACTGTGTCCCTCATCGTGCCCCTGCCCACAGCGAGCTTCTCTGTCTTCCGCCCGTCTTCCTACCACATCATGGTGAGCATGGCCATTGGCGTCCGGCTGCAGGTGCAGCTGGCCCCAGTCATGCAACTCTTTGTGACACTGGACCAGGCCTCCCAGGGGCAGGTGCAGGGTAAGTGGCCCCACCGGGGTTGCCCCAACAAAAGACTCTTCCCAACCCTGTCCTGGCCCCTCAGGCCTCTGCGGGAACTTCAACGGCCTGGAAGGTGACGACTTCAAGACGGCCAGCGGGCTGGTGGAGGCCACGGGGGCCGGCTTTGCCAACACCTGGAAGGCACAGTCAAGCTGCCATGACAAGCTGGACTGGTTGGACGATCCCTGCTCCCTGAACATCGAGAGCGGTGAGGCTCGGCAACACGGGCGCCCCCACCTACCCCGCTGAAGTTCCGATCCCCCACTCCCCAGCCAACTACGCCGAGCACTGGTGCTCCCTCCTGAAGAAGACAGAGACCCCCTTTGGCAGGTGCCACTCGGCTGTGGACCCTGCTGAGTATTACAAGGTGGGTGGGACCCACACCCCCAGGCCCCCATGTCACTGCCCGTCCACCTTGCTCTGTCGCCCAGAGGTGCAAATATGACACGTGTAACTGTCAGAACAATGAGGACTGCCTGTGCGCCGCCCTGTCCTCCTACGCGCGCGCCTGCACCGCCAAGGGCGTCATGCTGTGGGGCTGGCGGGAGCATGTCTGCAGTGAGTGCCGTCCCCGTGGGCTGCATCCTGGGCGTCCCTCACACCACCCCGTGGTCCTCTGCAGACAAGGATGTGGGCTCCTGCCCCAACTCGCAGGTCTTCCTGTACAACCTGACCACCTGCCAGCAGACCTGCCGCTCCCTCTCCGAGGCCGACAGCCACTGTCTCGAGGGCTTTGCGCCTGTGGACGGCTGCGGCTGCCCTGACCACACCTTCCTGGACGAGAAGGGCCGCTGCGTACCCCTGGCCAAGTGCTCCTGTTACCACCGCGGTCTCTACCTGGAGGCGGGGGATGTGGTCGTCAGGCAGGAAGAACGATGGTGGGTACCTGCTCGGGGGTCAGGTGTGGCGTTGGGCCCCGCTCATCCCTGGCCTTTTCCACAGTGTGTGCCGGGATGGGCGGCTGCACTGTAGGCAGATCCGGCTGATCGGCCAGAGTAAGTGGCACTGCCCCGGCCACCCCTCCCCAGCTGGAGCTGAGGTGGCCCCTCCGTCCCACAGGCTGCACGGCCCCAAAGATCCACATGGACTGCAGCAACCTGACTGCACTGGCCACCTCGAAGCCCCGAGCCCTCAGCTGCCAGACGCTGGCCGCCGGCTATGTGCGTGTTGGGGGCGCTGCTGTGGGCGGGCAACCCCTGAACCCCACTCTCTGGCTGTCCCCAGTACCACACAGAGTGTGTCAGTGGCTGTGTGTGCCCCGACGGGCTGATGGATGACGGCCGGGGTGGCTGCGTGGTGGAGAAGGAATGCCCTTGCGTCCATAACAACGACCTGTATTCTTCCGGCGCCAAGATCAAGGTGGACTGCAATACCTGGTAAGCTGGCCCGGCCTGTCCTGGCTGCCTCCGTCCCTTCAGGCTCCTCTCCTGTCCTCCTCAGCACCTGCAAGAGAGGACGCTGGGTGTGCACCCAGGCTGTGTGCCATGGCACCTGCTCCATTTACGGGAGTGGCCACTACATCACCTTTGATGGGAAGTACTACGACTTTGACGGACACTGCTCCTACGTGGCTGTTCAGGTGTGGTCACGGGCACTGCCTGGTCGGGCTGCGTCCTGGCTGACCTTGCCCTCCTGGCCCCCAGGACTACTGCGGCCAGAACTCCTCACTGGGCTCATTCAGCATCATCACCGAGAACGTCCCCTGTGGCACTACGGGCGTCACCTGCTCCAAGGCCATCAAGATCTTCATGGGGGTGAGTGCTGCTGGCCCTGGGGACGCGTGAGCCCAGCCAGTGACTGGGCCTCTCCTCCGGGCAGAGGACGGAGCTGAAGTTGGAAGACAAGCACCGTGTGGTGATCCAGCGTGATGAGGGTCACCACGTGGCCTACACCACGCGGGAGGTGGGCCAGTACCTGGTGGTGGAGTCCAGCACGGGCATCATCGTCATCTGGGACAAGAGGACCACCGTGTTCATCAAGCTGGCTCCCTCCTACAAGGTGGGCTGCCTCCCTGCCTGCCCTGCCCCCTCTTTGGAGCCCCTGTGATGCTTGTCTCTTGCAGGGCACCGTGTGTGGCCTGTGTGGGAACTTTGACCACCGCTCCAACAACGACTTCACCACGCGGGACCACATGGTGGTGAGCAGCGAGCTGGACTTCGGGAACAGCTGGAAGGAGGCCCCCACCTGCCCAGATGTGAGCACCAACCCCGAGCCCTGCAGCCTGAACCCGCACCGCCGCTCCTGGGCCGAGAAGCAGTGCAGCATCCTCAAAAGCAGCGTGTTCAGCATCTGCCACAGCAAGGTGGGCTGGCCGGGCCATGGTGGGGCAAGTAGGGGCCCAGGACAGACCAGGGTGTTCTCCCCAGGTGGACCCCAAGCCCTTCTACGAGGCCTGTGTGCACGACTCGTGCTCCTGTGACACGGGTGGGGACTGTGAGTGCTTCTGCTCTGCCGTGGCCTCCTACGCCCAGGAGTGTACCAAAGAGGGGGCCTGCGTGTTCTGGAGGACGCCGGACCTGTGCCGTAAGAGCCTGCCCGAACTGCACTCAGGGCCGCTGCGTCTGACCCTGGCCCTGTCTCCCCCAAGCCATATTCTGCGACTACTACAACCCTCCGCATGAGTGTGAGTGGCACTATGAGCCATGTGGGAACCGGAGCTTCGAGACCTGCAGGACCATCAACGGCATCCACTCCAACATCTCCGTGTCCTACCTGGAGGGTGAGCAGGGTGGGGCGGGCTTCAGCGGGGGTGTGGTCCCAACCCTATGCCCTGTGTCCACCAGGCTGCTACCCCCGGTGCCCCAAGGACAGGCCCATCTATGAGGAGGATCTGAAGAAGTGTGTCACTGCAGACAAGTGTGGCTGCTATGTCGAGGACACCCACTACCCACCTGGAGCATCGGTTCCCACCGAGGAGACCTGCAAGTCCTGGTACCTAAGCCCACGTGGCAGGGGGCCTGGGGGTGGGACTTGTAGCCATGTGCTTGCTTTGCAGCGTGTGTACCAACTCCTCCCAAGTCGTCTGCAGGCCGGAGGAAGGTAAGCTGCCCTCTGCTGCCAGCCCTGCGGTGGAGGTGATTCTTGGCCTCACCCTCACCCCCAGGAAAGATTCTTAACCAGACCCAGGATGGCGCCTTCTGCTACTGGGAGATCTGTGGCCCCAACGGGACGGTGGAGAAGCACTTCAACATCTGTTCCATTACGACACGCCCGTCCACCCTGACCACCTTCACCACCATCACCCTCCCCACCACCCCCACCACCTTCACCACTACCACCACCACCACCACCCCGACCTCCAGCACAGGTAAGGCCCCCTGGTTCCCTCCATGCTTCCTCTGATATCCTCTTTTCTTCCTGCTTTATTGCAGTTTTATCAACAACTCCGAGTAAGTGACGGTGATGATATTCATGATGACAATGAGAGACAAGAACTTGGTTTTGCTTCCCTAGAGCTGTGCTGCCTCTGGTCTGACTGGATCAATGAGGACCACCCCAGCAGTGGCAGCGACGACGGTGACCGAGAAACATTTGATGGGGTCTGCGGGGCCCCTGAGGACATCGAGTGCAGGTCGGTCAAGGATCCCCACCTCAGCTTGGAGCAGCTAGGCCAGAAGGTGCAGTGTGATGTCTCTGTTGGGTTCATTTGCAAGAATGAAGACCAGTTTGGAAATGGACCATTTGGACTGTGTTACGACTACAAGATACGTGTCAATTGTTGCTGGCCCATGGATAAGTGTATCACCACTCCCAGCCCTCCAACTACCACTCCCAGCCCTCCACCAACCAGCACGACCACCCTTCCACCAACCACCACCCCCAGCCCTCCAACCACCACCACAACCACCCCTCCACCAACCACCACCCCCAGCCCTCCAATAACCACCACGACCACCCCTCCACCAACCACCACTCCCAGCCCTCCAATAAGCACCACAACCACCCCTCCACCAACCACCACTCCCAGCCCTCCAACCACCACTCCCAGCCCTCCAACCACCACTCCCAGCCCTCCAACAACCACCACAACCACCCCTCCACCAACCACCACTCCCAGCCCTCCAACGACTACGCCCATCACTCCACCAGCCAGCACTACCACCCTTCCACCAACCACCACTCCCAGCCCTCCAACAACCACCACAACCACCCCTCCACCAACCACCACTCCCAGTCCTCCAACGACTACGCCCATCACTCCACCAACCAGCACTACTACCCTTCCACCAACCACCACTCCCAGCCCTCCACCAACCACCACAACCACCCCTCCACCAACCACCACTCCCAGCCCTCCAACAACCACCACTCCCAGTCCTCCAACAATCACCACAACCACCCCTCCACCAACCACCACTCCCAGCCCTCCAACAACGACCACAACCACCCCTCCACCAACCACCACTCCCAGCCCTCCAACGACTACACCCATCACTCCACCAACCAGCACTACCACCCTTCCACCAACCACCACTCCCAGCCCTCCACCAACCACCACAACCACCCCTCCACCAACCACCACTCCCAGCCCTCCAACAACCACCACTCCCAGCCCTCCAATAACCACCACAACCACCCCTCCACCAACCACCACTCCCAGCTCTCCAATAACCACCACTCCCAGCCCTCCAACAACCACCATGACCACCCCTTCACCAACCACCACCCCCAGCTCTCCAATAACCACCACAACCACCCCTTCCTCAACTACCACTCCCAGCCCTCCACCAACCACCATGACCACCCCTTCACCAACCACCACTCCCAGCCCTCCAACAACCACCACGACCACCCTTCCACCAACCACCACTTCCAGCCCTCTAACAACTACTCCTCTACCTCCATCAATAACTCCTCCTACATTTTCACCATTCTCAACGACAACCCCTACTACCCCATGCGTGCCTCTCTGCAATTGGACTGGCTGGCTGGATTCTGGAAAACCCAACTTTCACAAACCAGGTGGAGACACAGAATTGATTGGAGACGTCTGTGGACCAGGCTGGGCAGCTAACATCTCTTGCAGAGCCACCATGTATCCTGATGTTCCCATTGGACAGCTTGGACAAACAGTGGTGTGTGATGTCTCTGTGGGGCTGATATGCAAAAATGAAGACCAAAAGCCAGGTGGGGTCATCCCTATGGCCTTCTGCCTCAACTACGAGATCAACGTTCAGTGCTGTGAGTGTGTCACCCAACCCACCACCATGACAACCACCACCACAGAGAACCCAACTCCGACACCAATCACCACCACCACTACGGTGACCCCAACCCCAACACCCACCAGCACACAGAGTACAACACCAACACCCATCACCACCACCAATACGGTAACCCCAACCCCAACCCCCACTGGCACACAGACCCCAACCCCGACACCCATCACCACCACCACCACTATGGTGACCCCAACCCCAACAATCACCAGCACACAGACCCCAACCCCGACACCCATCACCACCACTACGGTGACCCCAACCCCAACACCCACCAGCACACAGAGAACAACACCGACATCCATCACCACCACCACCACGGTGACCCCAACCCCAACACCCACCGGCACACAGACCCCAACCACGACACCCATCACCACCACCACCACGGTGACCCCAACCCCAACACCCACCGGCACACAGACCCCAACAACGACACCCATCAGCACCACCACCACGGTGACCCCAACCCCAACACCCACTGGAACACAGACCCTAACCCCAACACCCATCACCACCACCACTACGGTGACCCCAACCCCTACACCCACCGGCACACAGACCCCAACATCGACACCCATCACCACCACCACTACGGTGACCCCAACACCAACACCCACTGGCACACAGACCCCAACCCTGACACCCATCACCACCACCACTACGGTGACCCCAACCCCAACACCCACCGGCACACAGACCCCAACCACGACACCCATCACCACCACCACTACGGTGACCCCAACCCCAACACCCACCGGCACAAAGAGTACAACCCCGACATCCATCACCACCACCACTATGGTGACCCCAACCCCACCACCCACTGGCACACAGACCCCAACCACGACACCCATCACCACCACCACTACGGTGACCCCAACCCCAACACCCACCGGCACACAGACCCCAACCCCGACACCCATCACCACCACCACCACGGTGACCCCAACCCCAACACCCACCGGCACACAGACCCCAACATCGACACCCATCACCACCAACACTACGGTGACCCCAACCCCAACACCAACCGGCACACCGAGTACAACCCTGACACCCATCACCACCACCACTACGGTGACCCCAACCCCAACACCCACCGGCACACAGACCCCAACATCGACACCCATCAGCACCACCACTATGGTGACCCCAACCCCAACACCCACCGGCACACAGACCCCAACCCCTACACCCATCTCCACCACCACTACGGTGACCCCAACCCCAACACCCACCGGCACACAGACCCCAACCCCGACACCCATCACCACCACCACCACGGTGACCCCAACCCCAACACCCACCGGCACACAGACCCCAACATCGACACCCATCACCACCACCACTACGGTGACCCCAACCCCAACACCCACCGGCACACAGACCCCAACCACGACACCCATCACCACCAACACCACGGTGACCCCAACCCCGACACCCACCGGCACACAGACCCCAACCACGGTACTCATCACCACCACCACTACGATGACACCAACCCCAACACCCACCAGCACAAAGAGTACAACCGTGACACCCATCACCACCACCACTACTGTGACCCCAACCCCAACACCCACCGGCACACAGAGTACAACCCTGACACCCATCACCACCACCACTACGGTGACCCCAACCCCAACACCCACCGGCATACAGACCCCAACAACGACACCCATCAGCACCACCACCACCGTGACCCCAACCCCAACACCCACCGGCACACAGACCCCAACATCGACACCCATCACCACCACCACTACGGTGACCCCAACCCCTACACCCACTGGCACACAGACCCCAACATCGACACCCATCAGCACCACCACTACGGTGACCCCAACAGCAACACCCACCGGCACACAGACCCCAACCCTGACACCCATCACCACCACCACTACGGTGACCCCAACCCCAACACCCACCGGCACAAAGAGTACAACCCCGACATCCATCACCACCACCACTACGGTGACCCCAACCCCAACACCCACTGGCACACAGACCCCAACCACGACACCCATCACCACCACCACCACGGTGACCCCAACCCCAACACCCACCGGCACACAGACCCCAACCCCGACACCCATCACCACCACCACCACGGTGACCCCAACCCCAACACCCACCAGCACACAGACCCCAACATCGACACCCATCACCACCACCACTACGGTGACCCCAACCCCAACACCCACTGGCACACAGACCCCAACCACGACACCCATTACCACGACCACCACGGTGACCCCAACCCCAACACCCACCGGCACACAGGCCCCAACCCCAACAGCCATCACCACCACCACTACGGGGACCCCAACCCCAACACCCACCGGCACACAGACCCCAACCACGACACCCATCACCACCACCACTACGGTGACACCAACCCCAACACCCACCGGCACACAGTCCCCAACCCCAACAGCCATCACCACCACCACTACGGTGACCCCAACCCCAACACCCACCGGCACACAGACCCCAACCACGACACCCATCACCACCACCACCACGGTGACCCCAACCCCGACACCCACCGGCACACAGAGTACAACCCTGACACCCATCACCACCACCACCACGGTGACACCAACCCCAACACCCACTGGCACACAGACCCCAACATCGACACCCATCACCACCACCATTACGGTGACCCCAACCCCAACACCCACCGGCACACAGACCCCAACCCCGACACCCATCTCCACCACCACTACGGTGACCCCAACCCCAACACCCACCGGCACACAGACCCCAACATCGACACCCATCACCACCACCACCACGGTGACCCCAACCCCAACACCCACCGGCACACAGACCCCAACAACGACACCCATCAGCACCACCACCACGGTGACCCCAACCCCAACACCCACCGGCACACAGACCCCAACATCGACACCCATCACCACCACCACCACGGTGACCCCAACCCCAACACCCACCGGCACACAGACCCCAACCACGACACCCATCAGCACCACCACCACGGTGACCCCAACCCCAACACCCACCGGCACACAGACCCCAACATCGACACCCATCACCACCACCACCACGGTGACCCCAACCCCAACACCCACCGGCACACAGACCCCAACCCCGACACCCATCACCACCACCACCACGGTGACCCCAACCCCAACACCCACCGGCACACAGACCCCAACATCGACACCCATCACCACCACCACCACGGTGACCCCAACCCCAACACCCACCGGCACACAGACCCCAACCCCGACACCCATCACCACCACCACCACGGTGACCCCAACCCCAACACCCACCGGCACACAGACCCCAACCCCGACACCCATCACCACCACCACCACGGTGACCCCAACCCCAACACCCACCGGCACACAGACCCCAACATCGACACCCATCACCACCACCACTACGGTGACCCCAACCCCAACACCCACCGGCACACAGACCCCAACCACGACACCCATCACCACCACCACCACGGTGACCCCAACCCCAACACCCACTGGCACACAGAGTACAACCCTGACACCCATCACCACCACCACCACGGTGACACCAACCCCAACACCCACCGGCACACAGACCCCAACATCGACACCCATCACCACCATCACTACGGTGACCCCAACCCCAACACCCACCGGCACACAGACCCCAACCCCGACACCCATCTCCACCACCACTACAGTGACCCCAACCCCAACACCCACCGGCACACAGACCCCAACCATGACACCCATCACCACCACCACCACGGTGACCCCAACCCCAACACCCACCGGCACACAGACCCCAACAACGACACCCATCAGCACCACCACCACGGTGACCCCAACCCCAACACCCACCGGCACACAGACCCCAACATCGACACCCATCACCACCACCACTACGGTGACCCCAACCCCAACACCCACCGGCACACAGACCCCAACCACGACACCCATCACCACCACCACCACGGTGACCCCAACCCCAACACCCACCGGCACACAGAGTACAACCCTGACACCCATCACCACCACCACCACGGTGACACCAACCCCAACACCCACCGGCACACAGACCCCAACCCCGACACCCATCTCCACCACCACTACGGTGACCCCAACCCCAACACCCACCGGCACACAGACCCCAACCATGACACCCATCACCACCACCACCACGGTGACCCCAACCCCAACACCCACCGGCACACAGACCCCAACAACGACACCCATCAGCACCACCACCACGGTGACCCCAACCCCAACACCCACCGGCACACAGACCCCAAGATCGACACCCATCACCACCACCACTAAGGTGACCCCAACCCCAACACCCACCGGCACACAGACCCCAACCCCGACACCCATCACCACCACCACCACGGTGACCCCAACCCCAACACCCACTGGCACACAGGCCCCAACCCCAGCAGCCATCACCACCACCAGTACGGTGACCCCAACCCCAACACCCACCGGCACACAGACCCCAACCACGACACCCATCACCACCACCACCACGGTGACCCCAACCCCAACACCCACCGGCACACAGAGTACAACCCTGACACCCATCACCACCACCACCACGGTGACACCAACCCCAACACCCACCGGCACACAGACCCCAACATCGACACCCATCACCACCACCACTACGGTGACCCCAACCCCAACACCCACCGGCACACAGACCCCAACCCCGACACCCATCTCCACCACCAGTACGGTGACCCCAACCCCAACACCCACCGGCACACAGACCCCAACCATGACACCCATCACCACCACCACCACGGTGACCCCAACCCCAACACCCACCGGCACACAGACCCCAACAACGACACCCATCAGCACCACCACCACGGTGACCCCAACCCCAACACCCACCGGCACACAGAACCCAACATCGACACCCATCACCACCACCACTACGGTGACCCCAACCCCAACACCCACCGGCACACAGACCCCAACCATGACACCCATCACCACCACCACCACGGTGACCCCAACCCCAACACCCACTGGCACACAGGCCCCAACCCCAACAGCCATCACCACCACCACTACGGTGACCCCAACCCCAACACCCACCGGCACACAGACCCCAACCACGACACCCATCACCACCACCACCACGGTGACCCCAACCCCAATACCCACCGGCACACAGAGTACAACCCTGACACCCATCACCACCACCACCACGGTGACACCAACCCCAACACCCACCGGCACACAGACCCCAACCCCGATACCCATCTCCACCACCACTACGGTGACCCCAACCCCAACACCCACCGGCACACAGACCCCAACCATGACACCCATCACCACCACCACCACGGTGACCCCAACCCCAACACCCACCGGCACACAGACCCCAACAACGACACCCATCAGCACCACCACCACGGTGACCCCAACCCCAACACCCACCGGCACACAGACCCCAACATCGACACCCATCACCACCACCACTACGGTGACCCCAACCCCAATACCCACCGGCACACAGACCCCAACCACGACACCCATCACCACCACCACCACGGTGACCCCAACCCCAACACCCACTGGCACACAGGCCCCAACCCCAACAGCCATCACCACCACCACTACGGTGACCCCAACCCCAACACCCACCGGCACACAGACCCCAACCACGACACCCATCACCACCACCACCACGGTGACCCCAACCCCAATACCCACCGGCACACAGAGTACAACCCTGACACCCATCACCACCACCACCACGGTGACACCAACCCCAACACCCACCAGCACACAGACCCCAACCCCGACACCCATCTCCACCACCACTACGGTGACCCCAACCCCAACACCCACCGGCACACAGACCCCAACCATGACACCCATCACCACCACCACCACGGTGACCCCAACCCCAACACCCACCGGCACACAGACCCCAACAACGACACCCATCAGCACCACCACCACGGTGACCCCAACCCCAACACCCACCGGCACACAGACCCCAACATCGACACCCATCACCACCACCACTACAGTGACCCCAACCCCAACATCCACCGGCACACAGACCCCAACCACGACACCCATCACCACCACCACCACGGTGACCCCAACCCCAACACCCACTGGCACACAGGCCCCAACCCCAACAGCCATCACCACCACCAGTACGGTGACCCCAACCCCAACACCCACCGGCACACAGACCCCAACCACGACACCCATCACCACCACCACTACGGTGACACCAACCCCAACACCCACCGGCACACAGTCCCCAACCCCAACAGCCATCACCACCACCACTACGGTGACCCCAACCCCAACACCCACCGGCACACAGACCCCAACATCGACACCCATCACCACCACCACTACGGTGACCCCAACCCCAACACCCACCGGCACACAGACCCCAACCCCGACACCCATCTCCACCACCACTACGGTGACCCCAACCCCAACACCCACCGGCACACAGACCCCAACCACGACACCCATCACCACCACCACCACGGTGACCCCAACCCCGACACCCACCGGCACACAGACCCCAACCACGGTACTCATCACCACCACCACTACGATGACCCCAACCCCAACACCCACCAGCACAAAGAGTACAACCGTGACACCCATCACCACCACAACTACGGTGACCGCAACCCCAACACCCACCGGCACACAGACCCCAACCATGATACCCATCAGCACCACCACTACGGTGACCCCAACCCCAACACCCACCACTGGAAGCACGGGGCCCCCCACCCACACAAGCACAGCACCCATTGCTGAGTTGACCACATCCAATCCTCCGCCTGAGTCCTCAACCCCTCAGACCTCTCGGTCCACCTCTTCCCCTCTCACGGAGTCAACCACCCTTCTGAGTACCCTACCACCTGCCATTGAGATGACCAGCACGGCCCCACCCTCCACACCCACGGCACCCACGACCACGAGCGGAGGCCACACACTGTCTCCACCGCCCAGCACCACCACGTCCCCTCCAGGTAAGCAGAGCTGCTTGGTTCCTCTGGCCTGGTCAGCCCTCACTGGTGTCTCCTGCTCTCACAGGCACCCCCACTCGCGGTACCACGACCGGGTCATCTTCAGCCCCCACCCCCAGCACTGTGCAGACGACCACCACCAGTGCCTGGACCCCAACGCCGACCCCACTCTCCACACCCAGCATCATCAGGACCACAGGCCTGAGGCCCTACCCTTCCTCTGTGCTTATCTGCTGTGTCCTGAACGACACCTACTACGCACCAGGTACTCAGGCTGTTCACATCCTGTGCTTGGGTCGGTGTGATCGTGGGTCTGTCTCCCTTCGCAGGTGAGGAGGTGTACAACGGCACATACGGAGACACCTGTTATTTCGTCAACTGCTCACTGAGCTGTACGTTGGAGTTCTATAACTGGTCCTGCCCATCCACGCCCTCCCCAACACCCACGCCCTCCAAGTCGACGCCCACGCCTTCCAAGCCATCGTCCACGCCCTCCAAGCCGACGCCCGGCACCAAGCCCCCCGAGTGCCCAGACTTTGATCCTCCCAGACAGGTCAGTGGGCTGCAGGCGGCTTTGTCCCCATGTCCCCCTGACGTCCCTTGCCTCCCGTCCCCAGGAGAACGAGACTTGGTGGCTGTGCGACTGCTTCATGGCCACGTGCAAGTACAACAACACGGTGGAGATCGTGAAGGTGGAGTGTGAGCCGCCGCCCATGCCCACCTGCTCCAACGGCCTCCAACCCGTGCGCGTCGAGGACCCCGACGGCTGCTGCTGGCACTGGGAGTGCGACTGTGAGTCCGGGGCCCCCAGGCCCTCCCCGCATAGGTGGCACGGCTCACTCCGGCTCCCTTGCAGGCTACTGCACGGGCTGGGGCGACCCGCACTATGTCACCTTCGACGGACTCTACTACAGCTACCAGGGCAACTGCACCTACGTGCTGGTGGAGGAGATCAGCCCCTCCGTGGACAACTTCGGAGTTTACATCGACAACTACCACTGCGATCCCAACGACAAGGTGTCCTGTCCCCGCACCCTCATCGTGCGCCACGAGACCCAGGAGGTGCTGATCAAGACCGTGCATATGATGCCCATGCAGGTGCAGGTAGGCACAGCGTGGCCACAGGAGGCTGGCATCAGCTGCAGCTCCCATGGTGTGTCGGCCACAGGTGCAGGTGAACAGGCAGGCGGTGGCACTGCCCTACAAGAAGTACGGGCTGGAGGTGTACCAGTCTGGCATCAACTACGTGGTGGACATCCCCGAGCTGGGTGTCCTCGTCTCCTACAATGGCCTGTCCTTCTCCGTCAGGCTGCCCTACCACCGGTTTGGCAACAACACCAAGGGCCAGTGTGGTGAGTTCCGTGACCCCCATGGCCCCCGAGGCTGTCTGCAACGTGGCCTCTCTCACTGATACAGGCACCTGCACCAACACCACCTCCGACGACTGCATTCTGCCCAGCGGGGAGATCGTCTCCAACTGTGAGGCTGCGGCTGACCAGTGGCTGGTGAACGACCCCTCCAAGCCACACTGCCCCCACAGCAGCTCCACGACCAAGCGCCCGGCCGTCACTGTGCCCGGGGGCGGTAAAACGACCCCACACAAGGACTGCACCCCATCTCCCCTCTGCCAGCTCATCAAGGACAGGTGACCCCGCCCAGGCCTGCCTGTGGCCACGACCTGAGTGTGACCTGTGCCTCTCCCTGCACAGCCTGTTTGCCCAGTGCCACGCACTGGTGCCCCCGCAGCACTACTACGATGCCTGCGTGTTCGACAGCTGCTTCATGCCGGGCTCGAGCCTGGAGTGCGCCAGTCTGCAGGCCTACGCAGCCCTCTGTGCCCAGCAGAACATCTGCCTCGACTGGCGGAACCACACGCATGGGGCCTGCTGTAAGTGCCCATCTGCCCCTGCCCTGGAGCTGGCAGCCCTCTGACCTCTGCCCATGTCCCTCAGTGGTGGAGTGCCCATCTCACAGGGAGTACCAGGCCTGTGGCCCTGCAGAAGAGCCCACGTGCAAATCCAGGTATGTTGTTTGAGGGTCCACCAGGACCGTGGCCACCTGTCTGACAATGCCCTCCCGCCCCCAGCTCCTCCCAGCAGAACAACACAGTCCTGGTGGAAGGCTGCTTCTGTCCTGAGGGCACCATGAACTACGCTCCTGGCTTTGATGTCTGCGTGAAGACCTGCGGTACGCCACCCACTCACACTGTCCCCTCCTGCGCTAACACAACTTGTTTCTTCCCTCTTCCTAGGCTGTGTGGGACCTGACAATGTGCCCAGAGAGGTAGGCCCCACCGTGTTGCTGGGGGATCCTTCTGTCCTCTCTACTCACCCTTCTTTCCCTGCAGTTTGGGGAGCACTTCGAGTTCGACTGCAAGAACTGTGTCTGCCTGGAGGGTGGAAGTGGCATCATCTGCCAACCCAAGAGGTGCAGCCAGAAGCCCGTTACCCACTGCGTGGAAGACGGCACCTACCTCGCCACGGAGGTCAACCCTGCCGACACCTGCTGCAACATTACCGTCTGCAGTAAGGCCATCCCCTGGGGCCCATGCCACCTCCCCTCACGGCCGCGTGCACACCCTGTCTTCAGAGTGCAACACCAGCCTGTGCAAAGAGAAGCCCTCCGTGTGCCCGCTGGGATTCGAAGTGAAGAGCAAGATGGTGCCTGGAAGGTGCTGTCCTTTCTACTGGTGTGGTAAGCAGGGCTGGTGGGCAGGGCAGGGAGGAAACGAACGGCCTTCTCCGTTCTTTCTCCCAAGAGTCCAAGGGGGTGTGTGTTCACGGGAATGCTGAGTACCAGGTGAGCCCTGGGCTGGGTGAGAGGGAGGAGGGCCCCTGCCTCATGTCTCTCCCTGTGCCCGAAGCCCGGTTCTCCAGTTTATTCCTCCAAGTGCCAGGACTGCGTGTGCACGGACAAGGTGGACAACAACACCCTGCTCAACGTCATCGCCTGCACCCACGTGCCCTGCAACACCTCCTGCAGCCCTGTAAGCGGCCACCCTCCTCCTTCAGCCTGCCCGTTCAGTTGCAGTGGCGTGTCTATGTGCGCAGGGCTTCGAACTCATGGAGGCCCCCGGGGAGTGCTGTAAGAAGTGTGAACAGACGCACTGTATCATCAAACGGCCCGACAACCAGCACGTCATCCTGAAGGTAGGTGTGCACTGCCGGCCCCGACGCGGCCGGCCCTCCCTCACCAGAGCTCCCTGCCCCACAGCCCGGGGACTTCAAGAGCGACCCGAAGAACAACTGCACATTCTTCAGCTGCGTGAAGATCCACAACCAGCTCATCTCGTCCGTCTCCAACATCACCTGCCCCAACTTTGATGCCAGCATTTGCATCCCGGTGAGTTGGCCACCTGGGGCCTGGCTGTGTGTGGGGTCCCGGGCTCATTCTCCTTTCCCTCTAGGGCTCCATCACATTCATGCCCAATGGATGCTGCAAGACCTGTGAGTACAGGGCACAGCCTGGGGGGTAGGCACCCTGCCCTAAGCCGCTGCCCGCTCTCCCCAGGCACCCCTCGCAATGAGACCAGGGTGCCCTGCTCCACCGTCCCCGTCACCACGGAGGTTTCGTACGCCGGCTGCACCAAGACCGTCCTCATGAATCATTGCTCCGGGTCCTGCGGGACATTTGTCATGTGAGTCCCAGGCTGGGAGTGTGCCTGGAGGGGAAGGTCACCCCTCACTCCGCCCTCCCCCCAGGTACTCGGCCAAGGCCCAGGCCCTGGACCACAGCTGCTCCTGCTGCAAAGAGGAGAAAACCAGCCAGCGTGAGGTGGTCCTGAGCTGCCCCAATGGCGGCTCGCTGACACACACCTACACCCACATCGAGAGCTGCCAGTGCCAGGACACCGTCTGCGGGCTCCCCACCGGCACCTCCCGCCGGGCCCGGCGCTCCCCTAGGCATCTGGGGAGCGGGTGAGCGGGGTGGGCACAGCCCCCTTCACTGCCCTCGACAGCTTTACCTCCCCCGGACCCTCTGAGCCTCCTAAGCTCGGCTTCCTCTCTTCAGATATTTATTGTCTGAGTCTTTGTTCAGTCCTTGCTTTCCAATAATAAACTCAGGGGGACATGCTGTACTGTGTGGTTTAGGTTGGTGCTGCAGGG